TTGGCTTGTTCAATGATATTTCAGAGACTTGCCACAGCATTTTGCGTTTCTATAAGTGTGTCCATTGTTTCCTGAAGTTTTGAATGTTTTTTGTTTATGCTATTTATTTAATCAAATATTTCTCCCTTCACTTCTTGTATCTTTCTTTTTTTTTTTTTTAATTTCCTTAGATTGGGCTTTGACTTTCTCTGGTGCCTCCCTGATTAACTTAATAATTAACCTTCTGAATTCTTTTCCAGGTAAATCAGGGATTTCTTCTTGGTTTGGACCCATTGCTGGTGAGCTAGAGTAATTTTTAGGTGGTGTTAAAGAACCTCATTTTGTCGTATTACCAGAGTTGGTTTTCTGGTTCCTTCTCATTTGGGTAGGCTGTGTCTTTGGGAAGGCCTAGGGCTCAAGGCTGTTCAGATTTTTTTGTCCCATGGGATGGTCCCTTAATATAGTACTCTCCCCTTTTCTTAGGGATATGGCTTCCTGAGAGCTGATCTGTAGTGACTGTTATCTCTCTTCTGGATCTAGCCACCCAGCAAATCTACAAGGCTCCAGGCTGGTACTGGGGGTTGTCTGCAGAGAGTCCTGTGATGTAAACCATCTGTGGATCTCTCAGCCATGGATGCCAGCACCTGTTCTGGTGGAGGTGGCAGGGGAGGAAAATGTGCTCTGTAAGGGTCCTTGGCTTTGGTTGCTTAATGCACTATTTTTGTGATGGTTGGCCTCTTGCCAGGATTGGAGCTTTCAGTAGAGCATTAGCTATGGTAGTATGGTGGTGAGTGGGGCCCTAGAACTCCCAGGAGTATATGTCCTTTGTCTTCAGTTACCAGGGTGGGTAGGGAAGGACCATTAGGTGGGGGCAGGGTGAGGCATGTCTGAGCTCAGACTCTTCTTGGGCGGGTCTTACTGCAGCTGCTGTGGGGGGTGGGGGGTGAGATTCTCCGGTTAATGGAGTTGTGTTCCTAGGCGGATTATGACTGCCTTTACTATGTCATGCAGGTTGTCATGGAAGTGGGGAAAAGCTGGCAGTCACAGGCCTCACTAAGCTCCCACACAACCCAAAGGGCTGGTTTCACTCCCACTGTGGCCCACCCCCTACAACAGCACCAAGTCTGTTTTCAGGCAGTGGGCGAACAGGGCTGAGAACTTGCCCCAGGCTACCCACTTACCAGCTGCAAAACCAAGTAGGACGTTTGTTCTTCCCAGGCCTGTGGAGTCTGCACACTGAATTCATATCTTTCTCCAAGTCCTGGCCAGGAGACTTCTCAATCAGTTCAAACTGTTACAAAGTTCAGCTAGAGGTTTCCTGCTCCCTGTGGCCTTTTTCCAGTGCCTCTGACTGCCCCCCGCCCCAAGGACCCTGTGAGGCAGGGCAGAAATGGCTTGCCAGGGGACCCAGTGAGTCCACAGGGCTTTTCCCGCTGCTTCCTCTACCCTGTATTTTGTTTGGCTCTCTAAATTGATTCAACTCCAGGTAAGGTCAGAATTTTCTGCCATAATCTAGACTCTACTTGCCTTTGACACTACCCTTCCCCTAGTGCTTCCTCCAAAGGTTTAGATAATCCTTACCAGCAGAAGGGAAGACACCAACATCCAAATGACATAGAACACTGGGCCTTTTCCTTCTACTCAAGACAGTGAGATGGGAAAACTGAATTCCAGACCTAACTGTCACCAACGGGACCAATGACCGAGGGCAAGTGAGTTCATCCTTTGCGACTTAGTTTCTTCAGTTAAAATGCGTTTCTTTACTATTTGTCAAAGCATTACATGTAGTCACATTTGCAAGATGGGAGACCTGGAGTTCTGGAGTTCTGGACTAGAGCTGGCAACCTGGATTCTGCATACCTGATTAGGTCTATAAAATGTCCTCAGGCATATAAAATCCGTGCATTAGAAGTCAATTCTCGAAAGTCAAAACATCATATAGGACTTTTGCTGACCAAAAACTAAAGGTATGTGTAGGAGCTGATGTGCCATAGCTTAAATGATCTAAGTGTTTTGTTTGATTCTTTATAGGCTTCTGAGCAAGATCACCATTTGGAGACAGACTTATCTAAAGTGAGTTATAAATTTGTATGCAATTTACCGATTCGTCATCTGATGTCATGATCTGCTTTCCTAGGAAAGAAAAGAGACTTCTTTTCTAGCCAAGATGAAAGATACACAAGACATTCAGGAAGCTTCGAAGGCAATGCAGAATAAAGTCCATGAGCAGGAAGATAAGAATGAGAAACAAAAACAGTGAGCATGCATAGATGCGATGGAAGCAGAGTTTATTTATTTATATTATATTTTTTGTACACAGAAGAGAAGACAAACTTGGAGTATATTCTTTAGTACATTTTTCCCCAAAGATGTTGGGTTCAGTTGCCACAACACTGCCATTGTCATCTTCAAATTCCAGTGGAATGCCTCTTGGTTACTATCTGTCTAGTCCTCAGATTAGTAGAGTAACTATATCAACAACTGGACAATTGACTTCTAAAGCTACTGTAGGTAGCTGTTCCAGAGTGGAAAACAGCTTGGGTAAGCAAAATATGGAACCCATATTTTTAGAGCTGGTTACTTCTTTCTTCTGTCTACTTGAAAGATGCCAGCCCCTTCTCAGTTCCGAAGAAACAGGATGAATCACCCATGATTGGGGATGGAGAAGATTATTTCCTTTCTTTGTTTGGTGATTCAAAGAAACTTACAGCACACTCAAACTACACTCAGAAAACTTTAAAATACTTTTCTATGATTCTTGAAGAAGTTGGCCAATTTACCTCCAGGTACATATTTTATTTGAACTACTTAGTATCTTGCAGCTTACAATCTTTGTGTTTTATTTTCTAGTTCTCTTGGAGATGTTGAAATAGCTGAAGTGAATGTCAAGGGTTTGTTCGTGAAGCTCATTAACTCTTCCCTTGACAAAGAAATGGCAATTGGAGATCATATTCTCCAGCAAAATGTGAATGGACAAACCATTTCTTTGTACCGATTCCTTCCAAACATCGTAATGCAGGCAAATTCCACAGTAACAGTGAGTATAAGAGTATAAATACTGTACATTAGAGTGGCATTTGTCATTAACAATTTTATTACAGGTGTGGGCAGCAGCATCTGAAGCAAAGCATCAACCTCCATCAGATTTTCTTTGGAAGGAACAAGACAAGTTTAGAGCAAGTCCTGATTGTATAACAATCCTGTGCAAACCGAACGGTCAAGTTAGTTTCTGGTTCTTAACAATCGTTTTTTTCATAGCCAACATTAATAAATCATTTTCATTAGGCCATTGCGTGGTACACCCCTATCCACTGGAAGCAAGCGTGGGAAAAATTAGATGCTGACGTTGAATTTAACAGATGTTCAGTAGTATCTCCAACATTCCGAAAGCGTGTGTTTCAGTGGACAGCATCTACAGCTACAATAACTAAAGAAAAACAAGATCAACCTAAGAAAGATATCTCAAATTATCAGGTGGAACAAGCTCAAGTTCTTCTTAAGAGGTAAGGGTTGTTTGGTTTGTTTGTTTTAATGGTTGAGTTCCATTTAGGCTTTTTTCTTTTACAGAGAGAAGGAAATCCCACCAACCGTTTTCCCTAATCGCAGCCCTTGGTGCCAGAATCCCTATGTCTCTGCACATCCTTACTGTCCTCTGATTGAACCACACAATACATCCACCGCTGGAGGCAGATTGGATAGACAGCCCAGGACTCGGTCAACCAGACCTAATCGAGCCTCAGGTCAGTTAAAAGAGTGCTTGTTCCAGTGGAGATCCTTTTTTTAATTATTTTTTTTAATTTTCAGGGTCTAAGAAAAAGAAGACATCTGAGTCACAAAAGCAATAAGCAGTCAACTCAACCTTTAAAGGTAAGTAACTGTATTGCAAATTTGCTTTCTCCCACCAGGCATTGCCATTAATTTTTTTGCTCAGGACAATAATATCCAAGTCTAGAGAAAATGAAGATGCCTAGCATGTTGCAACCAACCTTCATCACACAGGAGAGGAAGCCAGCAGCAAGCAAGCAAGAAAATAGTTTCTTTTAGATAAAAAAAATAATTCCTTAGGACTTTACTGTCACCATTTCTGAAAGAAAAAGCTAGAGTTAGTGGACAAGTTAAAGTATTTGTTTTCTAAGCAGTTGAGAAAAAAACATTGGTCAAAAGCAAAACCAGCACAGTCTTTATTTTGTTCACATGAAGTGCCCTTGTGACTTCAGTCTTTTATATCCAACCCAACTATCAAGTCTACAACTTCCACAGTTTCTACAGATGCATTTTCCAAAAGCATATGTGTCAGGAATTATGAATCTTGGAGTCTGTCTGATTCTCTACAGTTGGAATCTGTCTCCTTGAAGTATGGGGTTAATTCAGCTTCCTAATGAAAGAATGAGTTAAATTTCTACGGAGTAACCAGCTGGGAGTTTTTAAACCTGCCTACACTTATCTAAAATTTGCCAAAAAAGTCTCACCTTTCAGCTTGTGATACTTACTATGTGCAAAATCCCATGGACAGAACAGGAAATGACAAAGGAACAAAAATATTTTAATTAAATAATGTAATGGAGCTACCTTTTAAAAATGCCATCCTCAGTCCTTATTCTACAGCTATCTTATTCTATACCTATCAACAGTCTAAAAGTTTAAAAAAATGAAATATGCCAATTATTAATGTTGACCCTATTTGTAGTGAGAAAGTATGATTGCTTCAGATTCTGTGACAATATCCTGCCTATTCCTTGTAGCTCTATTTAAATTGATTCATGTATATTTATATAGCATATACAGGAAGATATGGTGCATACTTTCTTGGAGTTTGAGGGGAAGGAGAGAAGTGAGAATTTTTCCCCAATATCTTCTTTTAAAAGATTAAAAGTAAAATAACCCAAAAATTTTATCAGTGGTGACCATGAAGAGAAATTCATTGAGTTTTGTTGGTTTATTACACCCAAGCACCAAGAGCTAAAAATATATTTTTAAAAATATGCCAAGGGATTCAAACATATGCATTTTTTTTTTTTCAGATGGAGTCTCACTCTGTTGCCCAGGCTGGAGTGCAGTGGTGTGATCTCCACTAACTGCAGCCTCCGCCTCCCAGGTTCAAGTGAGTCTCCTGCGTCAGCCTCCCGAGTAGCTGGGATTACAGGCATCCGCCACCCTGCATGGCTAATTTTTGTATTTTTAGTAGCAACGAGGTTTCACCATGTTGGCCAGGCTGGTCTCGAATTCCTGACCTCAGGTGATCTGCCTGCCTTGGCCTCCCAAAGTGCTGGGATTACACGCATGAGCCACCATGCCCGGCGCAAACATATGCTTTTGTTGCAGGACCTTTCCTTAGTTTAGCTAAAGACGGGGTTCTTGTCTGTTCCACAGCCATGAAAATTTAGGCTCGCAGATGGTTAAAGGGTGAGTAAAGCAGGGTTTTATTGGGTGAAAGGGGGGTTAAATGGGAGAAACAGGGATCCTCTGCAAGGCCAGTCCCCTGCTACAGTGCTTCCCGCCGGCCGTTGAAATACCAGGTTCCACACAGGAAGAGGAGGGGCCGGTCTCATCCTCGCTGCAAAGGGCAGGAACCCAAGGCTCCACCTCAGTTGCAGGCTGATTGGAGTTTTTCCAGGGAACCCCTCCCACCTGGCTGACTCACTTTTGTACTAGTGTTCATAGACTATTATTCACAAAAGCCCAAAAATAGAAACAACACGTGTTCATCGACAGATGAATGGGTTTTTTAAAATCTGGTGTATAATACAATGAAATGTTATTCAGTTATTAAAAAAATGAAGTTCTAATACATGCTACAACGTGGATAAACTTTGAAACATTATGTTAAATGAGATAAGCCATACACAAAAGGATAAATATTATGTAATTTCACTTATCTGAATAAAAAATGTATAGAGATGGAAAGTATAACAGAGTTTACTAGGGGCTGTGCTGGAAAGGGGAGAATGGAAAGCTATTATTTAATGGGTATAGAGTCTCTGTTGGGGATGATGAGAAATATTCAGGAAATGGATAGAGATGATGGTTGCACAACATTGTGAATGTACTTAATGCCACTGAATTGTACACTAAAATGGTTAAAATGGTTTACAAAGTACTTCTAATAAAATATAGCTAGTATTTCCAAGATGGAAGAAAATCATATTCTAGTCTCAAGCCTCTGAGAAGATATCCATTGCTCAACAAAACAACTTTACGTATACTTTCTGGTTATACTGCAACATAAATATTTTCTAGTTGCTGGGCCACACCGTTGACATTATTTCCTCATTTTTGGACACTCCGGAGCAGACTTGTACATTTTCAGAAAACTGTCAATAACATTTTTTGCCACTTTGCACCATTAAGTGTTATCTTTGAATCAGGTGTTGGCCAAATCGTGTAGACTGTTCCGTTTTGTTCATGGTTACTATGGAAACTGTGCAGTCATAATGTTTTGAGGAGACTAGCAGGAAATTTAAGAGTGTACAATAAAAGTTAACTTATTTCATGGTTTAAAATTTCTTCCAGCTGTCTCCATTTGTGATGATTA